GGACCAAAATCCCCTTTGGGAGGGGTCCCTGGGCTGCCAAACGAAGCTGGGGCAATCCTGGTGACCACTCAGACCTCCACCTCCCTCCCCCCCGCCAGCCACCGGCACCACCCCGATGTCACCAGACCTTGCCCTGTCCCCGGCCCCTCAGACGTGGCACGTGCCTCCACAGGCAAGGCCCCCTGGTCATCCCAGTCCCTGCCCCTCTGCCTGAAGGGGTCAGGAGCATACCGGCGACCCCACAGCCCCGCAGAGATGCCCCAGCAGACGAGCAGCCCCCGAGTTCCTGTCCTCAAGATGGCTGCCAACAGCGCTCGAAGGGGGAAGAAAACAGCTGTGGAGGGGTCTTCAGGAGCAAGCCTGGGACCTGGCGGGCTGCAGAGACACGGTAGCTCCTCAGGCCTCCAGGGCAGCCTGTCTAAGCCCCAAGGCCGCTGCCTGTCCCAGACGGCGGAGCCCCTGCTCCCCAACACCCCCTGGCAAGGTCCCTCCCGCTGGGTGATCTTTCCTGTTGGGCAGGGAACTCAGGGGTGGGCCCAGGGCCCTTCAGGGGGTGCTGGGATTCAGGGTGAGGGGTGGGCCCAGTGCCCCTCAGGGGGTCCTGGGATTCAGGTGCAGCAGGGTTCCCCCCAAGCTGGGTCAGCACTGGGCTCCCCGGAAGGGGCAGAGCAGGTGCCCCAGGGCCCCCGACCTCCCCCAACAGGTCCATCCCGGCCACCAGGCGTGTGGCTGACAGTGCCACGTTGACCCAGCAGCGGGGAGGGCCCGGGCCAGGATGGCCCCCATGCAGGGGGTGTTTGCAGGACCTTTGGGGGCGTGCGTGCGTCAGCCCCCCGCTGGGAATGGGTGATAATGGGGCCGCTGCCTGCAGGATTTTCCAAAGAAAGCCGAGTCCTGATAAAGCAGGCCCAGATCCTGTTTGGCCACCGCGGCGCCCGCCGGCAGTGGTGATTAAGGGGCTGGACCGCGGGGCGCAGGCAGGTGCGGCGGGGGAGGGCCCGCCAGCCTATATAAGGCACCCAGGACCGGCCGTTGGAGCCGCATGGATGGCAGCAGCAGGCCTGCCGGGCCCAGCGCGAGCTCCTCTCCACTGTGCACCATGGTCCAGCGGTGGCTGCTGCTGTCCTGCTGCGGAGCCCTGCTCAGCGCTGGTGAGTGAGGTCGAGGGGCGCCAGACACTGCGCCCCACACCGACTGCGGGTCCCGTCCACACAGGTCTGGCTAACACCTCCTACACCAGCCCAGGCCTCCAGAGGCTGAAGGACTCTCCACAGACAGGTAAGAACACAGCGGCCACTGATCCTGCCGCCACAGGGCTGTGTGAGCACTGCTCTCTCTGTAGCCCCGGACAAAGGCCAGTGCTCCACGTGGGGGGCTGGTCACTTCTCCACCTTCGACCACCACGTGTACGACTTCTCGGGGACGTGCAACTACATCTTCGCGGCCACCTGCAAGGACGCCTTCCCCACCTTCAGTGTCCAGCTGCGGCGAGGCCCAGACGGGAGCATCTCGCGGATCATCGTGGAGCTGGGGGCCTCCGTCGTCACTGTGAGCGAAGCCATCATCTCAGTCAAGGACATCGGGTAGGTCAGGTGGGCCGGGGCCCGGGGGCTCGAGGATCGACCACCGACTTCCCTTGCCCCACAGGGTCATCAGCCTGCCCTATACCAGCAATGGACTCCAGATCACACCCTTCGGCCAGAGCGTGCGGCTGGTGGCCAAGCAGCTGGAGCTGGAGCTGGAAGTCGTGTGGGGTCCTGACAGCCACCTCATGGTGAGGAGAGAAGGGCCAGGGTGGGCCTGGAGCCCCGGGCCCCCAGCAGAGCCGTCTCCCGCAGGTTCTGGTGGAGCGGAAGTACATGGGTCAGATGTGCGGGCTCTGCGGGAACTTTGACGGGAAGGTGACCAACGAGTTTGTCAGTGAGGAGGGTAGGTGGGGGCAGGGCTGGGGGGCCTCTGGGCCCACGGTGCTGACCCCCATTCTGCACCCCAGGCAAGTTCCTGGAACCCCACAAGTTTGCTGCCCTCCAGAAGCTGGACGACCCCGGCGAGATCTGCACCTTCCAGGACATCCCCAGCACCCACGTCCGGCAGGCCCAGCACGTAAGCAAGGGGGCTCCAGGTGGGGCTGACCCTTTGCCCCCATGACCCTGAGTGGCCCCCCCAGGCCCGGATCTGCACCCAGCTGCTGACCCTGGTGGCCCCTGAGTGCAGCGTGTCCAAGGAGCCCTTCGTGCTAAGCTGCCAGGCGGACGTGGCCGCAGCCCCCCAGCCAGGCCCACAGAACAGCAGTTGTGCCACCCTGTCGGAGTACTCCCGCCAGTGCAGCATGGTGGGCCAGCCGGTCCGCCGCTGGCGGAGCCCCGGCCTGTGCTGTGAGTCCAGGGAAGGGAGAGGGAGGGGCAGGGACCCTCTCACCGGAGCCGCGTGTGCCCACAGCCGTGGGTCAGTGCCCGGCCAACCAGGTGTACCAGGAGTGCGGCTCGGCCTGCGTGAAGACCTGCTCCAACCCGCAGCACAGCTGCTCCAGCTCCTGCACCTTCGGGTGCTTCTGCCCGGAAGGTGAGGGCAGTCGCAGGCACTCTCTCTCCCCGCACCCAAGCCCCAAGAAGACCCTCTCCTGCAGGTACGGTCCTGAATGACCTCTCCAATAACCACACCTGCGTGCCCGTCACCCAGTGCCCCTGTGTGCTCCACGGCGCCATGTATGCCCCCGGGGAGGTCACAATAGCTGCCTGCCAAACCTGGTGAGTGAGGCGCCGGAGGGGGCTCTGGCCGGCACCATGCCGCTACCCCCACGCCCACCCACAGCCGGTGCACCCTGGGCCGCTGGGTGTGCACGGAGCGGCCGTGCCCCGGACACTGCTCCCTGGAAGGTGGCTCCTTTGTTACCACATTTGACGCCAGGCCCTACCGCTTCCACGGCACCTGCACCTACATCCTCCTCCAGGTAGGACGAGCCCTGTGGCCCGTGGGGAGGGGCCCACCCGTGTCTGAGCCCCGCCCCCTCGCAGAGCCCCCAGCTTCCCGAGGACGGTGCCCTCATGGCTGTGTACGACAAGTCCGGCGTCTCACACTCCGAGACCTCCCTGGTGGCTGTGGTCTACCTCTCCAGGCAGGTAAGGCCTTTCCTGCGCCCATCCCTGCCAGCCTGCACCCTGACTCAGGCCACCCTCTCTCCAGGACAAAATTGTGATCTCTCAGGACGAGGTGGTCACCAACAACGGAGAAGCCAAGTGGCTGCCATACAAGACTCGTACGTCCTGGCCCAGTCTGTGGCCCCCCAGACCAGACGGCCCACTGAGCACTGCGTCCTGCAGGCAACATCACGGTCTTCAGGCAGACGTCCACCCACCTCCAGATGGCCACCAGCTTCGGGCTGGAGCTCGTGGTCCAGCTGCGCCCCATCTTCCAGGCCTATGTCACTGTTGGGCCCCAGTTCAGAGGTCAGACCAGAGGTGAGTCCCTGCCTCTCCAGGTGGCCCTGTTGGTTCAAGTCGAGCTCACGCCCCGCCGGCTCAGGGCTCTGCGGCAACTTCAACGGGGACACAACGGATGACTTCACCACTAGCATGGGTATCGCCGAGGGCACCGCCTCGCTGTTTGTGGACTCCTGGCGGGCGGGGAACTGTCCGGCCGCTCTGGAGCGTGAGACTGACCCCTGCTCCATGAGCCAGCTCAACAGTGAGTGTCCGGCCCCCCACTCCCCTGGCTGCCCGGGACTCACGCCCGGGCCTGTCATCCCCAGAGGTGTGTGCAGAGACCCACTGCTCCATGCTGCTGAGGACAGGCACGGTGTTCGAGAGGTGCCACGCCACAGTGAACCCTGCACCCTTCTACAAGGTGAGGGCCCGAGGGCGTCTTGGGAGGGCTGCGCCACCAGCCCATGCTGGCTCTCTGCCCGCAGAGGTGCGTGTACCAGGCCTGCAACTACGAGGAGACCTTTCCCCACATCTGTGCCGCCCTGGGCGACTACGTACACGCCTGCTCCTTGCGGGGCGTCCTGCTCTGGGGCTGGAGAAGCAGTGTGGACAACTGCAGTGAGTGCCCGACGGGGCTTAAGCGGGGTCACCCCGGAGAGTCTGATGCCCGGGTCCCCCACAGCCATCCCCTGCACGGGTAACACCACCTTCAGCTACAACAGCCAAGCCTGTGAGCGCACCTGCCTGTCGCTGTCGGACCGTGCCACCGAGTGCCACCACAGCGCCGTGCCCGTGGACGGTTGCAACTGCCCCGATGGCACCTACCTGAACCAAAAGGGCGAGTGTGTGCGCAAGGCCCAGTGCCCGTGCATACTGGAGGGTTACAAGTTCATCCTGGCCGAGCAGTCCACTGTCATCAACGGCATCACCTGGTGAGGGACCGGGCAGGGGCCAGGCGGGGGGTTCCCGGGGTCTCACGCAGCCTCTCTCTTGCAGCCACTGCATCAACGGGCGGCTGAGTTGCCCGCAGCGGCCACAGATGTTCCTGGGTACGTACAGCAGCGCTGGCCGCAGGCTGGGAGTGTCCTGACCGCGCACCCCTCTTTCCTGCAGCCTCCTGCCAGGCCCCTAAGACCTTCAAGTCCTGCAGCCAGTCCTCCGAGAACAAGTTTGGGGCAGCCTGTGCCCCCACATGCCAGATGCTGGCCACCGGTGTTGCCTGCGTAAGGGGGCGCGCGAGGAGCAGGGACAATGCCTCCCAGGAGCTGCTGACCTGCCTCCCTCCAGGTGCCCACCAAGTGTGAGCCTGGCTGTGTCTGCGCCGAGGGCCTCTACGAGAATGCCGACGGGCAGTGTGTGCCCCCCGAGGAGTGCCCATGTGAGTTCTCGGGGGTCTCCTACCCTGGAGGAGCTGAGCTCCACACTGACTGCAGGACCTGGTGAGACAAAGCCTCGCTTCAGACGCCCTGGGAGGCCCACCACCCACACCTGCTGTCTCCACAGCTCCTGCTCAAGGGGGAGGTGGGCCTGTCAGCAGGGCACCCACTGCCCATCCACCTGCACCCTCTACGGGGAGGGCCACGTCATCACCTTCGACGGCCAGCGCTTCGTATTCGACGGCAACTGCGAGTACATCCTGGCCACGGTAACCATCGGGTGCCAGGCCGCAGGGGCCGGCAGGGCTCCTCCTCAGCGCCCTCTCCCTGCAGGACGTCTGTGGTGTCAACGACTCACAGCCCACCTTCAAGATCCTGACAGAGAACGTCATCTGTGGGAACTCCGGGGTCACATGCTCACGGGCCATCAAGATCTTCCTGGGGGTGAGCAGCCGGGCAGACTCTGGCAGGGCAGGACAGGCAGTCCTATGCCAACCCCACCCCACAGGGCCTGTCCGTGGTGCTGGCGGACAGAAACTACACGGTCACCGGGGAGGAGCCCCACGTGCAGCTCGGGGTGACGCCGGGTGCGCTGAGCCTTGTCGTGGACATCAGCATCCCCGGGAGGTACAACCTGACGCTCATCTGGAACAGGCACATGACCATCCTCATCAGGATCGCCCGTGCCTCCCAGGTACCGCACGCCCTCTGCCTCCTCCCAGGCCCCCCTGGGCCCGGCCTGATGCCACCGTCTGCAGGATCCCCTCTGCGGCTTGTGTGGCAACTTCAACGGGAACATGAAGGACGACTTCGAGACGCGCAGCAGGTACGTGGCATCCAGCGAGCTGGAGTTGGTGAACTCGTGGAAGGAGAGCCCGCTGTGCGGGGACGTGAGCTTCGTGACAGACCCCTGCAGTCTCAATGCCTTCCGGCGCTCCTGGGCCGAGCGCAAGTGCAGCGTCATCAACAGCCAGACCTTTGCCACCTGCCACAGCAAGGTGGGCACCGGGCACGAGGGCTGTGCGCCTGCAGCCAGACACTGACTGGCACACACCCCTGCAGGTATACCACCTGCCCTACTACGAGGCCTGCGTGCGCGACGCATGTGGGTGTGACAGTGGCGGGGACTGTGAGTGTCTGTGCGATGCCGTGGCTGCCTACGCCCAAGCCTGTCTGGACAAGGGTGTGTGCGTGGACTGGAGGACCCCGGCCTTCTGCCGTGAGTGACCACCCCTCCCACAGGTTGCTCCAACCCCACCAGCTGACAGCTCCCTTCCTCCCAGCCATCTACTGCGGCTTCTACAACACGCACACGCAGGACGGCCATGGCGAGTACCAGTACACACAGGAGGCCAACTGCACGTGGCACTACCAGCCCTGCCTCTGCCCCAGCCAGCCACAGAGCGTCCCAGGCAGCAACATCGAAGGTGCCAGGTGACCGGGAGGCAACGCAGATACAGTCACACAGACCCTGGCCGTTCTCCACCCTAGGCTGCTACAACTGCTCCCAGGATGAGTACTTCGACCACGAGGAGGGGGTGTGCGTGCCCTGCAGTAAGTCCAGTCGGCTGCCCTGAGAACCCTGCAACCACAGGGAGCTGACCCCATCTTCTTGCAGTGCCGCCCACCACGCCGCAGCCACCCACCACGCCGCAGCTGCCCACCACAGGTAATTGCACGCACACTAGGTGCCAAGGTGACCTGCAGCCCTGATGGCATGTCCGCCCACCCAGGCTCACGGCCCACGCAAGTCTGGCCCATGACGGGAACCTCCACCACCATCGGGCTTCTCAGCTCCACCGGACCCTCACCCAGCTCTAATCACACCCCTGCCAGCCCCACCCAGACACCCCTCCTTCCAGCCACGCTCACATCCTCCAAGCCCACAGCCTCCTCGGGAGGTAAGGAGCCTCCAGCTGAGCCCATGGAGAGGAAGGGGATGTTCCGGGCGGCTGTCCTCTGCAGAACCACCTAGACCAACCACGGCCGTCACCCCACAAGCCACATCAGGGCTGCCTCCCACAGCCACACTGAGATCGACAGCCACAAAACCCACAGTGACCCAGGCCACAACCAGGGCCACGGCGTCGACCGCCAGCCCAGCCACGACGTCCACAGCTCAGTCCACAACACGGACCACAATGACACTACCAACCCCAGCCACATCAGGGACAAGCCCCACGCTGCGTAAGTCATGGCGCCATGGGATGCCAGCACTGAATAACGATGACAACTTCACCAATTCCCACAGCAAAATCGACCAATCAGGAACTGCCAGGAACAACGGCCACCCAGACGACAGGCCCACGTCCAACCCCAGCAAGCACCACAGGCCCAACCACCCCACAGCCAGGACAACCCACGAGGCCCACAGCCACAGAGACCACTCAAACAAGAACGACTACTGAATACACAACGCCCCAAACCCCACACACCACACACTCCCCGCCTACGGCGGGGAGTCCCGTCCCTTCCACAGGTCCTGTCACTGCAACATCTTTCCATGCCACCACTACCTATCCAACCCCATCACACCCTGAGACCACACTTCCCACTCACGTTCCACCTTTCTCCACCTCCTTGGTGACTCCAAGTACTCACACAGTCATCACCCCTACCCACGCACAGATGGCCACATCTGCCTCCAACCACTCAGCGCCAACAGGTACCATTCCTCCACCAACAACGCTCAAGGCCACAGGGTCCACCCACACAGCCCCACCAATAACGCCGACCACCAGTGGGACCAGCCAAGCCCACAGCTCATTCAGCACAAACAAAACACCTACCTCGCTACATTCACACACTTCCTCCACACACCATCCTGAAGTCACCCCAACTTCTACTACCACGATTACTCCCAACCCCACTAGTACACGCACCAGAACCCCTGTGGCCCACACCAACTCAGCCACCAGCAGCAGGCCACCACCACCCTTCACCACACACTCCCCACCTACAGGGAGCAGTCCCTTCTCTTCCACAGGTCCCATGACGGCAACATCCTTCAAGACCACCACTACCTATCCAACCCCATCACTCCCTCAGACCACTCTTCTCACTCACGTTCCACCTTTCTCAACCTCTTTGGTGACTCCAATTACTCACACAGTCATCACCCCTACCCACCCACAGATGTCCACTTCTGCCTATATCCACTCAACGCCAACAGGCACGATTGCTCCACCAACAACAGTTAAGGCCACAAGGTCCACCTACACAGCCCCACTAATGACGGCAACCACCAGTAGGATCAGCCAAGCCCACAGCTCAATCAGCACAGCCAAAACCTCTACATCCCTCCACTCACATGCTTCCTCCACACACCATCCTGAAGTCACCCCAACTTCTACCACCAACGTGACTCCCAAGTCCACCAGTAGAGGCACCAGCACCCCTGTGACCCACACCACCTCGGCCACCAGTAGCAGGCCACCCACACCCATCACAACACACTCTTCACCTACCAGGAGCAGTCCCCTCTCTTCCACAGGTCGTATGACTGCAACATCTCTCAAGACCACCACTACCTATCCAACCCCATCACAAGCTCACATCACACTTCCCATTCATGTTCCACCTTTCTCCACCTCATCGGTGACTCCAAGTACTCACACAGTCATCACCCCAACCCACCCACAGATGTCCACTTCTGCCTCCAACCACTCAACGTCAACAGGCACCATTCCTCCACTGACAACGCTCATGGCCACAGGGTCCACACACACAGCCCCACTAATAACAGTGACCACCAGTAGGACCAGCCAAGTCCACAGCTCCTTCAGCACAGCCAAAACCTCTACATCCCTCCTCTCCCATGCTTCCTCCACACACCATCCAGAAATCACCACAAATTCTACCACCACCATTACTCCCAACCCCACTAGTACAGGCACCGGAACCCCTGTGGCCCACACCACCTCAGCCACCAGCAGCAGGCCACCACCACCCTTCACCACACACTCCCCACCTACAGAGAGCAGTCCCCTCTCTCCCACAGGTCCTATGACTCCAACATCCTTCAAGACCACCACTACCTATCCAACCACATCACACCCTCAGACCACACTTCCCACTCACGTTCCACCTTTCTCCAGCTCGTCAGTGACTCCAAGTACTCACACAGTCATCACCCCTACCCATGCACAGATGTCCACTTCTGCCTCGATCCACTCAACGCCAACAGGTACCATTCCTCCACTGACAACGCTCACGGCCACAGGGTCCACACACACAGCCTCACCAATGACGGGGACAACCATTCGGACCACCCAAGCCCACAGCTCATTCAGCATAGCCAAAACCTCTACATCCATCCTCTCACATGCTTCCTCCACACACCATCCGGAAACCACACCAACTTCTACCACCAACATTACTCCCAAGTCCACTAGTGCAGGAACCAGCACCCCTGTGGCCCACACCACCTTGGCCACCAGCAGCAGGCCACCCACACCCTTCACCACACACTCCCCACCTACAGGGAGCAGTCCCATCTCTTCCACAGGTCCTATGACTGCAACATCCATCAAGACCACCACGACCTATCCAACCCCATCACACCCTCAGACCACACTTACCACTCATGTTCCACCTTTCTCCACCTCATCAGTCACTCCAAGTACTCACACAGTCATCACCCCTACCCACGCACAAATGTCCACTTCTGCTTCGATCCACTCAACGCCAACAGGCACCGTTCCTCCACTGACAACGCGCATGCCCACAGGGTCGACACACACAGGCCCACCAATGACGGGGACCATTATTCAGACAAGCAAAGCTCACAACTCATTCAGCACAGCCAAAACTTCTACATCTCTCCACTCACATGCTTCCTCCACACACCATCCTGAAACCACACCAACTTCTACCACCAACATTACTCCCAAGTCCACTAGTGCAGGAACCAGCACCCCTGTGGCCCACACCACCTTGGCCACCAGCAGCAGGCTACCCACAACCTTCACCACACACTTCCCACCTACAGGGAGCAGTCATGTCTCTTCCACAGGTCCTATGACTGCAACATCCTCCCAGACCACCACTACCCATCCAACCCCATCACACCCTCAGACCACACTTCCCACTCACATTCCACCTTTCTCCACCTCCTTGGTGACTCCAAGTACTCACACAGTCATCACCCCTACCCACGCACAAGTGTCCACTTCTGCCTCCATCCACTCAACACCAACAGGCACCATTCCTCCACCTACAACGGTAAAGGCCACAGGCACAGGGTCCACGCACACAGCACCACGAATGACAGTGACCACCAGCGGGACCAGCCAAGCGCACAGCTCTTTCAGCACAGCCAAAACCTCCACATCCCTACACTCACATGCTTCTTCAACACTCCATCCTGAAGTCACCCCAACTTCTACCACCACCATCACCCCCAACCCCACCAATACAGGCATCAGAACGCCTGTGGCAAACACCACCTCAGCCACCAGCAGCAGGCTAACCACACCCTTCACCACACACTCCCCACCTACAGGGAGCAGTCCCATCTCTTCCACAGGTCCTATGACTGCAACATCCTTCCAGACCACCACTACATATCCAACCCCATCACACCCTCAGACCACACTTCCCACTCACGTTCCACCTTTCTCCACCTCCTTGGTGACTCCAAGTACTCACACAGTCATCACCCCTACCCACGCACAGATGGCCACTTCCGCCTCCATCCATTCAACGCCAACAGGCACCATTCCTCCACTGACAACGCTCATGAACACAGGGTCCACACACACAGCCCCACCAGTGACGCCGACCACCAGTGGGACGAGCCAAGCCGCGAGCTCATTCAGCACAGCCAAAACCTCTACATCCTTACATTCACACACTTCCTCCACACACCATCCTGAAGTCACCCCAACTGCTACCACCAAAATCACCACCAACCCCACCAGTATAGGAAGCAGCACACCCATGGCCCACACTACCTCAGCCACCAGCAGCAGGCTAACTACACCATTCACCACACACTCCCCATCTACAGGGAGCAGTCCTGTCTCTTCCACAGGTCCTATGACTGCAACATCCTTCCAGACCACCACTACCTATCCAACACCATCACTCTCTCAGACCACTCTTCCCACTTACGTTCCACCTTTCTCCACCTCCTTGGTGACTCCAAGTACTCACACAGTCATCACCCCTCCCCGCACACAGATGGCCACTTCTGCCTCCATCCACTCAACGCCAACAGGCACCATTCCTCCACCGACAACGCTCAAGGCCACAGGGTCCACCCACACAGCGCCAACAAGGACGCTGACCACCAGCGGGACCAGCCAAGCCCTGAGCTCATTAAACACAGCCAAAACCTCTACATCCCTACATTCACACACTTCCTCCACACACCATCCTGAAGCCACCTCAACTTCTACCACCAACATCACCCCCAACCCCACCAGTACAGGAACTGGGACACCTGTGGCCCACACCACCTCAGCCACCAGCAGCAGGCTAACCACACCCTTCACCACACACTCCCCACCTACAGGGAGCACTCCCATCTCTTCCACAGGTCCTGTCACTGCAACATCCTTCCATGCCACCACTACCTATCCAACACCATCACACCCTCAGACCACACATCCCACTCACGTTACATCTTTCTCCACCTCCTTGGTGACTCCAAGTACTCACACAGTCATCACCCCTACCCACGCACAGATGGCCACTTCTGCGTCCATCCACTCAACGCCAACAGGCACCATTTCTCCACCAACAACGCTCAAGGCCACAGGGTCCATCCACACAGCCCCACCAATGACGCCGACCACCAGTGGGACCAGCCAATCCCCAAGCTCATTTAGCATGGCCAAAACTTCTACATCCCTACCTTACCACACTTCCTCCACACACCATCCTGAAGTCACCCCAACTTCTACCACCAACATCACCCCCAAACACACCAGTACAGGCACAAGAACCCCTGTGGCCCACACCACCTCGGCCACCAGCAGCAAGCTACCCACACCCTTCACCACACACTCCCCACCTACAGGAAGCAGTCCCATCTCTTCCACAGGTCCTGTCACTGCAACATCCTTCCAGACCACCACTACCTATCCAACCCCATCACACTCTCACACCACACTTCCCACTCACGTTCCACCTTCCTCCACCTCCTTGGTGACTCCAAATACTCACACAGTCATCACCCATACCCATGCACAGATGTCCACTTCTGCCTCCATCCACTCAACGCCAACAGGCACCATTCCTCCACCGACAACGCTCAAGGCCACAGGGTCCACCCACACAGCCCCACCAATGACGCCGACCACCAGTGGGACCAGGCAAGCCCCAAGCTCATTCAGCACAGCCAAAACTTCTACATCCCTACATTCACACACTTCCTCCACACACCATCCTGCAGTCACCCCAACTTCTACCACCAACATCACCCCCAACCACACCAGTACAGGCACCAGGACCCCTGTGGCCCACACCACTTCGGCCACCAGCAGCAGGCTACCCACACCCTTCACCACACACTCCCCACCGACAGGGAGCAGTCCCATCTCTTCCACAGCTCCTGTCACTGCAACATCCTTCCAGACCACCACTACCTATCCAACCACATCACAGTCTCAGACCACACTTCCCACTCACATTCCACCTTTCTCCACCTCCTTGGTGACTCCAAGTACACACACAGTCATCACCCCAACCCATCAACAGATGGCCACTTCTGCCTCCATCCACTCAACGCCAACAGGCACCATTCCTCCACTGACAACGCTCAAGGCCACAGGGTCCACCCACACAGCCCCACCAATGACGCCGACCACCAGTGGGACCAGCCAAGCCCTGAGCTCATTCAGCACAGCCAAAACCTCTACATCCCTACATTCACACACTTCCTCCACACACCATCCTGAAGTCACCCCAACTTCTACCACCATCACCCCCAAACCCACCAGTACAGAAACCGGCACCCCTGTGGCCGACACCACGTCAGCCACCAGCAGCAGGCTACCCACACCCTTCACCACACACTCCTTACCTACAGGGAGCAGTCCCTTCTCTTCCACAGGTCCTATGACTGCAACATCCTTCCAGACCACTACTACCTATCCAACCCCATCACACCCTCACACCACACTTCCCACTCACATTCCACCTTTCTCCACCTCCTTGGTGACTCCAAGTACTCACACAGTCATCACCACTACCCACGCACAGATGTCCACTTCTGCCTCCATCCACTCAACGCCAACAGGCACCATTCCTCCACCAACAACGCTCAAGGCCACAGGGTCTACCCACACAGCCCCACCAATGACGCCGACCACCAGTGGGACCAGCCAAGCCCCGAGCTCATTCAGCACAGCCAAAACCTCTACATCCTTACATTCACACACTTCCTCTGCACACCATCCTGAAGTCACCCCAACTTCTACCACCATCACCCCCAATCCCACCAGTACAGAAACCGTCACCCCTGTGGCCCACACCACCTCAGCCACCAGCAGCAGGCTAACCACACCCTTCACCACACACTCCCCACCTACAGGGAGCAGTCCCATCTCTTCCACAGGTCCTGTCACTGCAACATCCTTCCATGCCACCACTACCTATCCAACACCATCACACCCTCAGACCACACTTCCCACTCACGTTCCATCTTTCTCCACCTCCTTGGTGACTCCAAGTACTCACACAGTCATCACCCCTACCCACGCACAGATGACCACTTCTGCCTCCATCCACTCAATGCCAACAGGCACCATTCCTCCACCGACAACGCTGAAGGCCACAGGGTCCACCCACACAGCCCCACCAATGATGCCAACCACCAGTGGGACCAGCCAAGCCTCAAGCTCATTCAACACAGCCAAAACCTCTACATCCCTACATTCACACACTTCCTCCACACACCATCCTGAAGTCACCCCAACTTCTATCACCAACATCACCCTCAACCCCACCAGTATAGGAACCTGGACACCCGTGGCCCACACCACCTCAGCCACCAGCAGCAGGCTAACCACACCCTTCACCACACACTCCCCACCTACAGGGACCACTCCCATCTCTTCCACAGGTCCTGTCACTGCAACATCCTTCCATGCCACCACTACCTATCCAACACCATCACACCCTCAGACCACACTTCCCACTCACGTTCCATCTTTCTCCACCTCCTTGGTGACTCCAAGTACTCACATAGTCATCACCCCTACCCACGCACAGATGGCCACTTCTGCCTCCATCCACTCAATGCAAACAGGCACCATTCCTCCACCGACCACGATCAAGGCCACAGGGTCCACCCACACAGCCCCACCAATGACACCGACCACCAGTGGGACCAGCCAATCCCTAAGCTCATTTAGCACGGCCAAAACTTCTACATCCCTACCTTACCACACTTCCTCCACACACCATCCTGAAGTCACCCCAACTTCTACCACCAACATCACCCCCAAACACACCAGTACAGGCACCAGAACCCCTGTGGCCCACACCACCTCGGCCACCAGCAGCAGACTACCCACACCCTTCACCACACATTCCCCACCTACAGGGAGCAGTCCCATCTCTTCCACAGGTCCTATGACTGCACCATCCTTTCAGACCACCACTACCTATCCAACCCCATCACACCCTCAGACCACACTTCCCACTCACATTCCACCTTTCTCCACCTCCTTGGTGACTCCAAGTACTCACAAGGTCATCACCCCTACCCATGCACAGATGTCCACTTCTGCCTCCATCCACTCAACGCCAACAGGCACCATTCCTCCACTAACAACGCTCAAGGTCACAGGGTCCACCCACACAGCCCCACCAATCACAGTGACCACCAGTGGGACCAGCCCATCCGCAAGCTCATTTAGCACAGGCAAAACCTCTACATCCTTACATTCACACACTTCCTCCACACACTATCCTGAAGTCACCCCAACTTCTACCACCACCATCACCCCCAACCACACCAGTACAGGCACCAGAACCCCTGTGGCCCACACCACCTCGGCCACCAGCAGCAGGCTACCCATACCCTTCACCACACATTCCCCACCTACAGGGAGCAGTCCCATCTCTTCCACAGGTCCTATGACTGCAACATCCTTTCAGACCACCACTACCTATCCAACCCCATCACACCCTCAGACCACACTTCCCACTCACCTTCCACCTTTCTCCACCTCCTTGGTGACTCCAAGTACTCACACAGTCATCATCACTACCCACACACAGATGGCCACTTCTGCCTCCATCCACTCAACGCCAACAGGCACCGTTCCTCCACCAACAACGCTCAAGGCCACAGGGTCCACCCACACAGCGCCAACAATGACGCCGACCACCAGCGGGACGAGCCAAGCCCTGAGCTCATTCAACACAGCCAAAACCTCTACATCCCTACATTCACAAACTTCCTCCACACACCTTCCTGAAGTCACCCCAACTTCTACCGCCATCACCCCCAATCCCACCAGTACAGGAACCGGCACCCCTGTGGCCCACACCACCTCAGCCACCAGCAGCAGGCTAACCACACCCTTCACCACACACTCCTCACCTACAGGGAGCAGTCCCTTCTCTTCCACAGGTCCTATGACTGCAACATCCTTCCAGACCACCACTACCTATCCAACCCCATCACACCCTCAGACCACACTTCCCACTCACGTTCCACCTTTCTCCACCTCTTTGGTGACTCCAAGTACTCACACAGTCATCACCCCTACCCATGCACAGATGGCCACTTCTGCCTCCATCCACTCAATGCCAACAGGCACGATTCCTCCACCGACAACGCTCAAGGCCACAGGGTCCACCCACACAGCGCCAACAATGACGCCGACCACCAGCGGGACCAGCCAAGCCCTGAGCTCATTAAACACAGCCAAAACCTCTACATCCCTACATTCACACACTTCCTCCACACACCATGCTGAAGCCACCTCAACTTCTACCACCAACATCACCCCCAACCCCACCAGTACAGGAACCCCACCAATGACAGTGACCACCAGTGGGACCAGCCAATCCCGAAGCTCATTTAGCACGGCCAAAACCTCTACATCCCTACATTCACACACTTCCTCCACACACCATCCTGAAGTCACCTCAACTTCTACCACCAGCATCACCCCCAACCACACCAGTACAGGCACCAGAACCCCTGTGGCCCACACCACGTCGGCCACCAGCAGCAGGCTACCCACACCCTTCACCACACACTCCCCACCTACAGGGACCACTCCCATCTCTTCCACAGGTCCTGTCACTGCAACATCCTTCCAGACCACCACTACCGATCCAACCCCATCACACCCTCACACCACACTTCCCACTCACGTTCCATCTTTCTCCACCTCCTTGGTGACTCCAAGTACTCACATAGTCATCACCCCTACCCACGCACAGATGGCCACTTCTGCCTCCATCCACTCAATGCCAACAGGCACTATTCCTCCACCGACCACGATCAAGGCCACAGGGTCCACCCACACAGCCCCACCAATGACGGCAACCACCAGTGGGACCAGCCAATCCCCAAGCTCATTTAGCACGGCCAAAACTTCTACATCCCTACATTCACACATTTCCTCAACACATCATCCTGAAGTCACCCCAACTTCTACCACCACCATCACCCCCAACCACACCAGTACAGGCACCAGAACCCCTGTGGCCCACACCACCTCGGCCACCAGCAGCAGGCTACCCATACCCTTCACCACACATTCCCCACCTACAGGGAGCAGTCCCATCTCTTCCACAGGTCCTATGACTGCAACATCCTTTCAGACCACCACTACCTATCCAACCCCATCACACCCTCAGACCACACTTCCCACTCACCTTCCACCTTTCTCCACCTCCTTGGTGACTCCAAGTACTCACACAGTCATCATCACTACCCACACACAGATGGCCACTTCTGCCTCCATCCACTCAACGCCAACAGGCACCGTTCCTCCACCAACAACGCTCAAGGCCACAGGGTCCACCCACACAGCGCCAACAATGACGCCGACCACCAGCGGGACGAGCCAAGCCCTGAGCTCATTCAACACAGCCAAAACCTCTACATCCCTACATTCACAAACTTCCTCCACACACCTTCCTGAAGTCACCCCAACTTCTACCACCATCACCCCCAATCCCACCAGTCCAGGAACCGGCACCCCTGTGGCCCACACCACCTCAGCCACCAGCAGCAGGCTAACCACACCCTTCACCACACACTCCTCACCTACAGGGAGCAGTCCCTTCTCTTCCACAGGTCCTATGACTGCAACATCCTTCCAGACCACCACTACCTATCCAACCCCATCACACCCTCAGACCACACTTCCCACTCACGTTCCACCTTTCTCCACCTCTTTGGTGACTCCAAGTACTCACACAGTCATCACCCCTACCCATGCACAGATGGCCACTTCTGCCTCCATCCACTCAATGCCAACAGGCACGATTCCTCCACCGACAACGCTCAAGGCCACAGGGTCCACCCACACAGCGCCAACAATGACGCTGACCACCAGCGGGACCAGCCAAGCCCTGAGCTCATTAAACACAGCCAAAACCTCTACATCCCTACATTCACACACTTCCTCCACACACCATGCTGAAGCCACCTCAACTTCTACCACCAACATCACCCCCAACCCCACCAGTACAGGAACCCCACCAATGACAGTGACCACCAGTGGGACCAGCCAATCCCGAAGCTCATTTAGCACGGCCAAAACCTCTACATCCCTACATTCACACACTTCCTCCACACACCATCCTGAAGTCACCTCAACTTCTACCACCAGCATCACCCCCAACCACACCAGTACAGGCACCAGAACCCCTGTGGCCCACACCACGTCGGCCACCAGCAGCAGGCTACCCACACCCTTCACCACACACTCCCCACCTACAGGGACCACTCCCATCTCTTCCACAGGTCCTGTCACTGCAACATCCTTCCAGACCACCACTACCTATCCAACCCCATCACACCCTCACACCACACTTCCCACTCACGTTCCATCTTTCTCCACCTCCTTGGTGACTCCAAGTACTCACACGGTCATCATCCCTACCCACACACAGATGGCCACTTCTGCCTCCATCCACTCAATGCCAACAGGCACCATTCCTCCACCGACCACGATCAAGGCCACAGGGTCCACCCACACAGCCCCACCAATGACACCGACCACCAGTGGGACCAGCCAATCCCCAAGCTCATTTAGCACGGCCAAAACTTCTACATCCCTACCTTACCACACTTCCTCAACACACCATCCTGAAGTCACCCCAACTTCTACCACCAACATCACCCCCAAACACACCAGTACAGGCACCAGAACCCCTGTGGCCCACACCACCTCGGCCAGCAGCAGCAGGCTACCCACACCCTTCACCACACACTCCCCACCTACAGGGAGCAGTCCCTTCTCTTCCACAGGTCCTATGACTGCAACATCCTTCCAGACCACCACTACCTATCCAACCCCATCACACCCTCAGACCACACTTCCCACTCACGTTCCACCTTTCTCCACCTCCTTGGTGACTCCAAGTACTCACACAGTCATCATCACTACCCACACACAGATGGCCACTTCTGCCTCCATCCACTCAACGCCAACAGGCACCGTTCCTCCACCAACAACGCTCAAGGCCACAGGGTCCACCCACACAGCCCCACCAATGACAGTGACCACCAGTGGGACCAGCCAAACCCACAGCTCATTCAGCACAGCTACAGCCTCTTCTTCCTTCATATCCTCCTCGTCTTGGCTGCCTCAGAACTCTAGCTCAAGGCCACCGTCATCACCTATCACCACACAACTCCCCCACTTGAGTTCTGCAACCACTCCTGTTTCCACAACTAATCAGCTGTCCTCCTCATTTTCTCCCAGTCCTTCTGCCCCCTCTACTGTTTCTTCTTATGTGCCCTCCTCCCACTCCTCTCCCCAGACTTCATCGCCTTCTGTTGGCACATCTTCCTCTTTCGTGTCCGCCCCCGTGCACTCCACAACCCTGAGCTCGGGGTCACACTCCTCATTGTCCACTCATCCCACGACTGCATCAGTGTCTGCATCTCCTCTTTTTCCTTCTTCTCCAGCTGCCTCTACTACCATTAGGGCCACTCTCCCCCACACTATCTCCTCTCCTTTCACCCTCTCTGCTCTACTCCCCATATCCACTGTTACCGTGTCTCCCACCCCATCCAGCCACCTAGCCTCCAGCACCATTGCATTTCCGTCCACGCCCAGGACCACGGCCAGCACCCACACCGCCCCTGCCTTCTCCTCTCAGTCCACCACCTCGCGGTCCACTTCTCTCACCACCCGAGTTCCCACATCAGGCTTTGTGTCACTCACCTCGGGGGTGACGGGTATCCCCACCTCTCCAGTCACCAACCTTACCACCAGGCACCCTGGTCCCACCTTGTCGCCTACCACACGGTTCCTGACCAGCTCCCTCACTGCCCATGGAAGCACCCCTGCTTCTGCCCCGGTATCTTCTCTCGGGACACCTACGCCCACCTCACCCGGTAAGTGGCATCTCTGTGGCCCTTCTCCTGGCTGGGCGCTGCTGACCGTCCACTCGGCTACCAGGGGTCTGCAGTGTGCGGGAGCAGCAGGAGGAGATCACGTTCAAGGGGTGCATGGCGAACGTGACGGTAACCCGCTGTGAGGGCGCCTGCATTTCCGCTGCCAGGTGAGTCCACAGGTGGGAGGCCTGCCCCACGTCATGACCCTGCTCTGTCTTGACTTCTCGGCAGCTTCAACATCATCACCCAGCAGGTGGATGCCCGCTGCAGCTGCTGCCGCCCCCTCCACTCCTATGAGCAGCAGCTGGAGCTGCCCTGCCCCGATCCCAGCACGCCTGGCCGGCGGCTCGTACTCACCCTGCAGGTGTTCAGCCACTGCGTGTGCAGCTCTGTGGCCTGTGGAGACTAGCAGGGTCGCTGCCTGCTCTCCTGGGGCTGAAGGACTGCAGATGACAGACAGGAAAACACCCACCAGCCCCCTTCCCGCTTGTGCCAGCAGCTGCTTTCCTGGTCACCAGGCCTGGCCCCCAAGTGCCCTGGGCCGTGGCTCCCTGGGGCACCGGTTGGAGAGGGGCTGCCAAGCAGGGGCTCAGACTACCACACTCCTGCAGACCCTGAGCCAGCAGAGAGGGACTGAGGCGGACAGTGGTCACGGACCTCCCAGGCACACAGGGCACTCCCGACCACCCCTGCCCACCGTCCAACACCTCCCAGCCCCTGAACTTGGCCCCAGCCCTGCTGGGCCCAGAACCCTGCAGATGAAGCCACAGAGCAGGCGCTCGACCAGACCCATCAGGGGCGAGGAGGGCACGGAAACCTGTGCCGAGATGGGGGCAAGAGGCCCAGGCAGCCACCAGCACAGAGAAGAGGAGATCCCCAGAGTCAGGGAGGGCAGAGGGTGGCAGCGAGGGCAGGGCAGCCGCCCCCGCTCCCAGCCAGGCAGAAGGCCCCCACCAGCACCACACCCATCCCCAGCAGCCTGTCCTTGGGAGAGGGCGTCACCCGGTCAGAGACTCCAAATAAACCGGTTCTTGTCAAGGCACAGAGGCTGGTCCCTGAGCACTGCTTTTGCCTCT